AAGAACCCCATTCACCAAGAGCACAACTTCCGTCACTCCGGAGCCCGCGGCACTAGACTCCTCCCCTCGACTTCCGGTCGGGGGACGCCGCTCGCGAGGCTTCCCACCACTTGGGGTCTTGGAACCGGGGGTAGGACGTCAGGACTGCGCCTGCGCATAGTCTTGGAGGCGCGGCCCGGCGGACGTGGGCAGGAGGGCTGGAAAAGCCGGCGCTGGAGCGGGAACGGGAGTAGCTGCCTGGGCGCCAAAGGCCGCGGCACTCCCACGCGGACCCCGAAGTCCGCAACCCGGGGATGGGCCCGCGGCTGCGAGGTGAGCGCCCAGCCCTCGTCCCGCTTGGGGCCGAGCTCGCGGAGGCCTGACGGGAACACGGTCCCGAGAGCGGCGCGGACGGCCAGGAAGGATGGGTGGGGCCGCGGGGCGGGCGGAGGAGGGATGCCTGGGCTCGGGCTTGGTTCCGGGCGGGGCCGCGCTCCCGGGGCGCGGGTGGAGGAGCTTGGAACCACGCAGATCGGGCGTGGGCTTGCGGACTGCAGCTTCCCGAGCCGCTGTCGCCCCGGAGGGGCGGCAAGGCGGGCGGCCGCGGGCCGTTTCCTTGCCTCTTCCTCTGCCCCGCTTCGGCCGCCTCCCGCCTCTCAGGGTCGGGGTTGTCTGTCCCCTTCGCTGTCACATCCTCCGCACCCAGCGCTTGGAAGGTGCTCCATCACGGTGACAGACAGGTGCCAAGCAGGCTGGCGTCTGGGAGGAACTTCGGAGCCGGCTCTCCCTAGGCCCCGAGCTTGGCCGCATCCGTCCTTACTCTGGTGACCCTGGGCAGGTCACTGACTCTTCGGGCGCTTTGGCATCCTCGTTTGAAAGGGGCTGTTATCCTGCAGCCTTGCTGGTCGGTGAGGGTGAGGGTGAGAGGGATCTGTGCACCTAGCACCGTGCATGGCACGTGGTAGGCGTTTGGTACATGGGAATCGCTGTTGGGGTGTCACCTCCCCAGAAAGTTCTCGGCTTCAGTAAGCGCGTCCCCTGCCAGGCGCCCTGGCAATGCAGAGGAGTCACCGAGCTCCGCCTTTGACCAGCGTGCAGCTGGGAGAGTGAGATCAGAGACCACAGCAGATCGTGGCGCTGTGATCAGGGGGTACACTCAAGCTGTGGGTCCCTTACCCCAGCCTTGAGATCCCAGGAAGGCCTGCAGCCTGAAACGGGCCTTGAAAGGTAAGAAGTAGCCAAGTGCCTGACAGGTGAAGGCGTGAGTTGCTCGTTCTTTTTCCTTCATCAGGTGCGTAGTTTCTCTGAAAAGCATCACCCAGGTCAGAATGAAAGGAAACTCTCTGTGCAGACCGCTGTATGTGGGACCTTTGAAGACAGTCAAATAGTGTTCAATTCTATAGTAAGCAGATTTTCTTGTTCTCTCTGGAGAATACAGTTTTTGGTAAAAAATTGATCAGGTTATCTTATTCATAAATCGTCTTGAGAGGCAGGTCACAGTTCCCTCATCTGTAAAAGGCAGATTACAGCCCACCTTCTGTGAGCCCCTTGAGGGAGAGCTTAGAGCCCTGCAGAGTGTGTGGCATATGGTATGCCCTTAAAAAGCATCAGTAGAGCAAATGGATATGTCACAAGGTTATCATGAGGCTATGACAGTAGAACTGTCCCGGGAGTTCTGTGAGCTGTGCAGCTTCATGTAGGTTAGTTAATTTGCCAAGTATAGTATATGCTGTCCTTATGCAACTGGCAAGGATGAATCTTAGTTTCCAATGCATTTATTATTATTAATTTCAAAAAAAGAAATATGTAACACAGACTCTGGGAGGCAAGGTCATCTCCTTAACTACGCTTAATAGAGAGGGGAGGTGAGGTGCTGGCACCTGGGAATGTCTTTGTGTCAGCTTTTACTTAAAGGTATTTCAAAACTTCAAGAAAAATGCACATTTCTGAGAGGTGTGTATATCTTAGCCCTACCAAGTATAGAATGTGAAACTGAGAGGGTTACTGAATCTTAGTATCTCGACTGAAAAGCCAATGTGTCATAGTATATTTTGCTAAAATCTTGACTCAATTGAAGAGAAGTAAGGCCCTTAAAATTTTGAGAACTAGGTGACGTGTCTGAAAATTTTGAGAAAAGTGCTTTTCACACCTGTAGGACAAGAAGGTTTCTGCCTTTTTTGCTTATTGGGTTAACTTTCTATAATTTAATAGGAAAGAATGAAAAGGAATAGTATCCAAGGGAAAAGTTAATTGATGATTTTTATTTCTATTTTGCATAAAGTGATTTAATGTTGCATTTCCTGATGTAACTGTAACCAATATCAAAGTTGCTTTTCCTGGCTGGGCATGGTGGCTCACAGCTGTAATCCCAGCACTTTGGGAGGCCAAGGCGGGAGGATCGCCTGAGAGCAGGAGTTTGAGACCAGCCTGGCCAACATGGCAAGATCCTGTCTCTACAAAAAATGAAATTAGCTGGGTGTAGTGGCACATGCCTGTAGTCCCAGCTACTCGGGGAGGCTGAGGTGTGAGGTCAAGACTGCAGAGCCATGTTTGTGCCACTGCACTCCAGCCTGGGTAAGAGCAAGACTCTGTCTCTTAAAAAAAAAGATGTAACTGTTACCAATATTTGTTTTTTCAGGGGATCTTCTCTGGATCAAGCAATGGTGGTGAAAAATGTTTCGCAAGGGCAAAAAACGACACAGTAGTAGCAGTTCCCAAAGTAGCGAAATCAGTACTAAGAGCAAGGTAGGGAAATGGAATTTGGAACAGAATCATAAGGAGGTTTTTTACTTGTTTTTCTGTTTCTCAGTCTGTGGATTCTAGCCTTGGGGGTCTTTCACGATCCAGCACTGTGGCCAGCCTCGACACAGATTCCACCAAAAGCTCAGGTACATAAAAGGGTTGGATCATTGATTGTCTGCTTAAGTCTTACCACTTTTCTTTCATCTTCAGGACAAAGCAACAATAATTCAGATACCTGTGCAGAATTTCGAATAAAATATGTTGGTGCCATTGAGAAACTGAAACTCTCCGAGGGAAAAGGCCTTGAAGGGCCATTAGACCTGATAAATTATATAGACGTTGCCCAGGTAAAAAAAAAAAATTCCGTAACTCTCTGGTTTCTTTATCATGGAATTTATTTTTACTTTAAAGCAAGATGGAAAGTTGCCTTTTGTTCCTCCGGAGGAAGAATTTATTATGGGAGTTTCCAAGTATGGCATAAAAGTATCAACATCAGATCAATATGTAAGTAATATAATTTATTAAGAAAACTATGTTGATCTCTCGGAATCTTTCCTGACTTCTGCAGGATGTTTTGCACAGGCATGCTCTCTACTTAATAATCCGGATGGTGTGTTACGATGACGGTCTGGGGGCGGGAAAAAGCTTACTGGCTCTGAAGACCACAGATGCAAGCAATGAGGAATACAGCCTGTGGGTTTATCAGTGCAACAGCCTGGTGAGACTTCGTTACTTTGGTTAGCTGCTTGCGTTGCTCTTACTCTATCTTTCATGTAATGTAGGAACAAGCACAAGCCATTTGCAAGGTTTTATCCACCGCTTTTGACTCTGTATTAACATCTGAGAAACCCTGAATCCTGCAATCAAGTAGAAGTCAACTTCATCTGAAAGTTCAGCTGTTTTCAAACTGCAATGCTGAAATGTTATGCAAATAATGAAGTTATCCCTTGCTCTAGATTTTCTGAAGAAAATGGATTGTGTAAAATGCTGATCATTTGTTTATTAAAATGTGTCCTATTACACAGTGAGTTAACTCTCAATGAAGTCATCTATTTTCTGGGCTAAAAAACTTCATTTGTCTTTTTCAACTTCTAATAAGCTTAACCTAAGTGTCACAGAAGCCTAGGTGTCACAGAGGTCCACTCAGTGACAAACACACACTGAAGGCCTGAGGAAGACGAGATGTCACAGAGGTCCACTCAGTGACAAACACACACTGAAGGCCTGAGGAAGACTAGATGTCACAGAGGTCCACTCAGTGACAAACACACACTGAAGGCCTGAGGAAGACGAGATGTCACAGAGGTCCACTCAGTGACAAACACACACTGAAGGCCTGAGGAAGACTAGATGTCACAGAGGTCCACTCAGTGACAAACACACACTGAAGGCCTGAGGAAGACGAGATGTCACAGAGGTCCACTCAGTGACAAACACACACTGAAGGCCTGAGGAAGACGAGATGTCACAGAGGTCCACTCAGTGACAAACACACACTGAAGGCCTGAGGAAGACTAGATGTCACAGAGGTCCACTCAGTGACAAACACACACTGAAGGCCTGAGGAAGACGAGATGTCACAGAGGTCCACTCAGTGACAAACACACACTGAAGGCCTGAGGAAGACGAGATGTCACAGAGGTCCACTCAGTGACACACACTGAAGGCCTGAGGAAGACTGAGGACATGGGCTCAGTGGTGGCTTCCCAGTCATGGTATCACTGGCATGGACCTCTGTCCGGCAGAGGTGTGGACTGGAGACCAGGATTCATGCTGGTCTGGAACAGTGACATTGCCAACTTAAGACACACAAAGCAGATTTTCAGAAGTGTCTGGTCAAGATAACATGCTGGCCAACCACAATTCCTAGAGTTAAGAGAACCTTAAAAGATTACCGCTCATGCTAAAAGTATGTAAAGATCCCATGTACAGTATGATAGTGTACTTTTTTTAAAGGACTGTCAATATACAAAACTTTAAAGATTAAAAACATTAAAAATAAAACCATGTCCATTTAAAAGTATTTTATTTTTTTCCAGTCAAATGACTAGTTAACAAGAAGAGTAAACTTATTAAACATGCTCTAATTATAAATCACTGCATTAAGGACAATGAAAATAATCAATTTCGGTTATACAATATATACAGTTGTGCTGCAACCAAAGTAATCAGGTGAATGAACTGAATATCATACATCTCAAAATAGCATCCTAAGCTGCATATTATGTTATCCACCCCTTAACAGATCACACAGTTACTCTTAGTCTGTGTACATGTTCTGAGCCATCATCCCAGATCTGATGGAGAATGGCATGCAAAATGCCAGAATCCTGCAGCTGCAGTTCATGAAACATAAACTTTAAATATAAATAGATATCTACAATGTTTTTCTTTCTCTTAGTTGCTTTTTTAATTTGCAAGGAGCAAATAACTAAGAAAGGATATTAGCAGGGTCGTTAATATAATTTCTCCTCTGGTAAGAGTACTATTAGTTACTGCACAATAGCACCAAATTGTAGACTGGAAAAATATTTCCTAGGTATTTATGTACCAGTGAACCTGACAGATTAGTTTGGGACTGGAGTTCTAATGTTGATATGAATCAACTTTATTCCTTATATAGCTGGCACCAGGTGGTCAAAAGGCTGACTATAAAATACAGATGCAGGAGGATTGTTAAAATAGACATAAGTGCACTGTGCAAAATACATCTGTTTACTTAAATCTATGAGAAAATTAAATGAAGGGTTCAAACAGAAATTAACAATTAGTGAAAACAGATGTAGTGCTTTAAAAAAAAACAAAAACAAAAAACTACAGATATAACACATTTTTACCCGGAACTTTGAAAGGTAAAAAGCGATTGCTATACAACATCATAAAACATTCCAGTTTGTTCTGTCTTCCTTTATAACAAAAACAAAAAGTACAATGCCAAAAAAAAAAAAAACTCTACACAGTCTTGCATAATAAAGACAAGCTGCTTCAATCAAATGCACCATCACAACAAATGCAGTTAACAGCATTGCTGCCTCACTTTCCAAGCCTATATGCAAATTTATTCCTTTACTTTTGTTAAAAGTCCAAGTGGGTATCATATGCCTATTTATTCTCAGAGTGCCAAAATTTCCAATATTCCTACTATGAATCTTACCCTCGCAATTACTAAATAGAGGTATGACAGTCAAGTTCATTAAACGAATGAGTTTTGGTTTTATAATAGACAACCTAATCCTCTACTACCACCCCAAGTAGCTTAAGAATGATATGATGGCCTGAAACAGTAAAAAGTGGGATGTTTGGGAGTATTACCTGGGACCTATATATTTCTGATATGTTCTTGATTATAAACAGATGGACAGATTCAATTTCAAGACAGTGTGACTACCATTCCTGTTGGAGTATTATAGAAATACAAGACACTAAACTGAGTAAACATTCTCCTGGGCTAGAAGGGAAGGCAGTGGTACACTCAGTAGGAAACAGCAAGTGATGTGTTAATACAGCATGGTCTGCGCCACAGAATTCTACTGTGTACAGTTGCTTTCTGTGTGACTCAGGAAGTTCAAGAAGGCAAATTCCAAAACACCTAAAGCATATAAACTAATTTAAAAGAACTGTTTTGCAATCCATCATCCTTAGTTTTTAACCAAATTCAGGAAATGCAGTTTTATATAACCTGGAACAGAATGAACTGTAGTTACCCTACGTTGTCATAAACCATCAGTAGTTTTGTTAAGTATGATTGTTCACAACAGGTTATACATACATGCAGAATATAATGATAGCTGCAACCTCACAAATTAGGGCTAGAAAGTACAATGCTAATGTGTAAATTTCCAAGTTGCTTTTTAAACACTGGGTGGATTTCAAAGGAATGTGTGTCTTTAAAGGTGAACTGATGGCATTTTATCGAGAAAGTTCAGAGCTGGGCTATGGACTTCTGAAGCAGCAGTTCACTGGCCGCCTAAAATAATAATTGTGATAAAGGTCACCAACTCCAGAACTGGGCCAAGGAATGCAGGAAGAATTTATTCATTAATGCAAACATTTTTAGGTTTAGCTAATTCCGTAGAGGCAGGATCTTGATTATGTATAATAGTTAAAATAACTTTTCAGTTCACCTGTTGGGAAATTCAGTTTTTCCTAATAAATGCATAGCAATGTTTCATGAAAACCACAAATTATAAAAACAATTACTGATATGTAAAAATTGCCTCTGAGTTTTTAAAACAGAGCAGTGGC